CAAGGTCACACACCCAATCTCAGCCTGGGCTCCAAGTCCCTCTGCCCTGTGGCCGGGCCTGGTCCTTAGGGATGGAACCCAGCCCCGCTGCCCCCTGCCCTGCCCACCTGCAGCCTTGGGCCATCTGCTCAGTGTTCCCTCGTTCCCTCCTTCTCTCCTTTCCCAGGCTGGGGCTGGGGCTGCGTTTCCCTGTTTAGAGTTAAGTAAACCAGACCCAGGGGAGGAAGTGACTGGCTGGGCAGGCGGGGCCCTGACCAGGCCTGTCCCCTCCCCCTAATTTTCGAGCTAAGCAACTGATTCCCACAGAGGGGCCCTGGGCCCTGAGAGCAGTGGCTTTGGAGCTGGAGGGGCCCCAGCATCCAGGGCGGGTTGGAGGTGGCCTGGCACCTGCCCCCACCCCACATCGGCCTTGAGCAAGGCCCCGGGCCCTTCCCCGCCATTCTGTAGTTTCACTTTTGTTGGTTTCAACACCTGGAAGGCTGCGGCTGCTGCCGGGCGGCCCGGGCCTCAGGGGACAGCCCCCCCACAGCAGTGCTCCCTGGCTAGCCCCAGGGTACCCGGTGGAGATGCCCGCTCCTACCACTCAGCACATGCAGCTCCACAGGGAGCAGCGAGGGCTCCAGCCACCCCCGGGGCAGCCCTGGGCCTAAGTGCCTGGGCCAGTGGGGTCCTGTCTAGGGTGACGGCAGCCCGAGAGGAGGGAGGCCAGAGTGAAGGTGGGGGTGGAGCCGGTGTCACTGGGAGACGCTGGAGGTAGGGGCGGGGGTCCCCATGGGCAGAGCAAGCCAGGAGAGAGCTTGAGGTCGGCCTGAGGGTGGGCTTCGGGGTCTCCCAGTCCCACTGCTTACTTTCTGCGTGACCTCAGCACCGCATCAAGCCTGCCCAGGCCTCAGTTTCCACCTCTGTCAGATGGGGGTGGTAACAGCAGCTTCCAGGATTCAGTGAGTGAAGGTGCACAGGTGCCCGTGGTTGGGAACTGTCTGTGGTCTGCCCCTGACTGGCCCCCATCCGTGTCCACCCACAGGACCATGGGCTCCATGTTCCGGAGCGAGGAGGTGGCCCTGGTCCAGCTCTTTCTGCCCACAGCGGCTGCCTACACCTGCGTGAGTCGGCTGGGCGAGCTGGGCCTCGTGGAGTTCAGAGACGTGAGTTGGGTGGGCAGGCGTGGGAAGGGGGCGGGACACTCACCCCTCCGTGTGGCACCCACAGCTCAACGCCTCGGTGAGCGCCTTCCAGAGACGCTTTGTGGTTGATGTTCGGCGCTGTGAGGAGCTGGAGAAGACCTTCAGTGAGTTGGTCCCAGGCCTACATTCCAGGCAGACTGCACCCCACTCCCGTTCCTCTGCGCCCAGCCTTCCTGCAGGAGGAGGTGCGGCGGGCTGGGCTGGTCCTGCCCCCGCCAAAGGGGAGGCTGCCGGCACCCCCACCCCGGGACCTGCTGCGCATCCAGGAGGAGACGGAGCGCCTGGCCCAGGAGCTGCGGGATGTGCGGGGCAACCAGCAGGCCCTGCGGGCCCAGCTGCACCAGCTGCAGCTCCACGCCGCCGTGCTACGCCAGGGCCATGAACCTCAGGTCAGCTCCCACCCAGGCAGGAGACTGGGGGGGCCTAGGGCTCATGGTGCTTCTGGGTTCCTAGCTGGCAGCCGCCCACACAGATGGGGCCTCAGAGAGGACGCCCCTGCTCCAGGCCCCCGGGGGGCCGCACCAGGACCTGAGGGTCAAGTGAGTGAGGGATGACCTCATGCCCTTTCTGGGGAGCAGCCCTGCCCAGCCCCGTGGCCGCCAGCTTTGTGGCAGGTGCCGTGGAGCCCCACAAGGCCCCTGCCCTAGAGCGCCTGCTCTGGAGGGCCTGCCGCGGCTTCCTCATTGCCAGCTTCAGGGAGCTGGAGCAGCCGCTGGAGCACCCCGTGACGGTGAGCAGCTGGCGCTGGGCTGGGGGGTCCTGGGACCCCAGAGTCAGCTGAGCCTGCTCTGCAGGGCGAGCCAGCCACGTGGATGACCTTCCTCATCTCCTACTGGGGTGAGCAGATCGGACAGAAGATCCGCAAGATCACGGACTGGTGAGTCACTGGGAACACCCGCCCCACCGCCCCTGGCCCCTCACGCAGCGCATCCTCCCTCCAGCTTCCACTGCCACGTCTTCCCGTTTCTGCAGCAGGAGGAGGCCCGCCTCGGGGCCCTGCAGCAGCTGCAACAGCAGAGCCAGGAGCTGCAGGAGGTGGGTGCCCCCGGCCTTCCGGAGGCGGGTGTCCAGCCCCCGCTGACTGCCCACTCTGGCGCAGGTCCTCGGGGAGACAGAGCGGTTCCTGAGCCAGGTGCTAGGCCGGGTGCTGCAGCTGCTGCCGCCAGGGCAGGTGCAGGTCCACAAGATGAAGGCCGTGTACCTGGCCCTGAACCAGTGCAGCGTGAGCACCACGCACAAGTGCCTCATTGCCGAGGCCTGGTGCTCTGTGCGAGACCTGCCCGCCCTGCAGGAGGCCCTGCGGGACAGCTCGGTGAGCAGCCTGAGGCCTCGCCCCCTCTCCGCCCGTTCTGGTCTGTCTCTGCCCTGGCACCCAGATGGAGGAGGGAGTGAGTGCCGTGGCTCACCGCATCCCCTGCCGGGACATGCCCCCCACACTCATCCGCACCAACCGCTTCACGGCCAGCTTCCAGGGCATCGTGGATGCCTACGGCGTGGGCCGCTACCAGGAGGTCAACCCCGGTGAGAGCCACGGCATCCTTACCCGTGTCCTGGGGGTTCCCAGCTCACCCACCTCTGCCCACAGCTCCCTACACCATCATCACCTTCCCCTTCCTGTTTGCTGTGATGTTCGGGGATGTGGGCCACGGGCTGCTCATGTTCCTGTTCGCCCTGGCCATGGTCCTTGCGGAGAACCGACCGGCTGTGAAGGCCGCGCAGAACGAGGTGAGGGGCGGGGCTGGGGTCCTGATGAGGGTGGCAGCCCCTCACCACACCACTGCCCCCCCAGATCTGGCAGACTTTCTTCAGGGGCCGCTACCTGCTCCTGCTTATGGGCCTGTTCTCCATCTACACCGGCTTCATCTACAACGAGTGCTTCAGTCGCGCCACCAGCATCTTCCCCTCGGGCTGGAGTGTGGCCGCCATGGCCAACCAGTCTGGCTGGAGGTGAGGCCCGGGCCCCAGCCCGGCTGGGGGCCAGCCCTGACCGCCCTCCCCTGCGTTGCCGCAGTGATGCATTCCTGGCCCAGCACACGATGCTTACCCTGGATCCCAACGTCACCGGTGTCTTCCTGGGACCCTACCCCTTTGGCATCGATCCTGTGAGTCCTGGGATGGAGTGTCCGTGGGTGGTCTGAGTCCAGCCCACCCCTGCTGCCACCCTAGATTTGGAGCCTGGCTGCCAACCACTTGAGCTTCCTCAACTCCTTCAAGATGAAGATGTCCGTCATCCTGGGCGTCGTGCACATGGCCTTTGGGGTGGTCCTCGGAGTCTTCAACCACGTGTGAGGGCCAAGGCTGCCCGGGGGACGGGAGGCCCAGTGAGCACACCTCCCTCTTGCCCGCCAGGCACTTTGGCCAGAGGCACCGGCTGCTGCTGGAGACGCTGCCGGAGCTCACCTTCCTGCTGGGACTCTTCGGTTACCTCGTGTTCCTAGTCATCTACAAGTGGCTGTGTGTCTGGGCTGCCAGGGCCGCCTCGGCCCCCAGCATCCTCATCCACTTCATCAACATGTTCCTCTTCTCCCACAGCCCCAGCAACAGGCTGCTCTACCCCCGGCAGGTGGGCTGCGGCTGGTGGGGGCCGGGCTCACAGGACGCCCTGACTCTCGCCCTCTCCCTGGCAGGAGGTGGTCCAGGCCACGCTGGTGGTCCTGGCCTTGGCCATGGTGCCCATCCTGCTGCTTGGCACACCCCTGCACCTGCTGCACCGCCACCGCCGCCGCCTGCGGAGGAGGCCCGCTGACCGACAGGTGGGACCGGGGCCTAAGGTGTGGGGGGCTGCAGTGCTGCCAACACTGCCTGCTCATGCCCCAGGAGGAAAACAAGGCCGGGTTGCTGGACCTGCCTGACGCATCTGTGAATGGCTGGAGCTCCGATGAGGAAAAGGCAGGGGGCCTGGATGATGAAGAGGAGGCCGAGGTGGGTGCAGTGCCTTCCTGGGGGTGGGACGGCCCTGCCGGCCCTCACTGCACCCGCCCCGCAGCTCGTCCCCTCCGAGGTGCTCATGCACCAGGCCATCCACACCATCGAGTTCTGCCTGGGCTGCGTCTCCAACACCGCCTCCTACCTGCGCCTGTGGGCCCTGAGCCTGGCCCACGCCCGTGAGTGACCTGGCCACCGACGGCTGGCCCCACCGTTGGCCCCCACTGTCTCCTTTGCTTGCAGAGCTGTCCGAGGTTCTGTGGGCCATGGTGATGCGCATAGGCCTGGGCCTGGGCCGGGAGGTGGGCGTGGCGGCTGTGGTGCTGGTCCCCATCTTTGCCGCCTTTGCCGTGATGACCGTGGCTATCCTGCTGGTGATGGAGGGACTCTCAGCCTTCCTGCACGCCCTGCGGCTGCACTGGTGAGCGACCACCCACTGGCCTGGGCTGCTCAAGGCGTGAGTTCCCCTCACCAACCCCTCTGCTTCTCAAAAAAAAGTCAGCTAAGACTGTATCCCGCAGGACATTTCATATATATGGATTTCACAGCTACACTCGATCCACGCCCCACACCACATACAGGCTGCTGTCTCCCACAAGAATGATGATGTCAGGGGCATCAGGAAAGGTAAGGGCCGGGAAACCGGGCCCTTGGAGAACCCTGCCCAGGGGAGGCCCAGCCTACTCACAGGATCCGACACTCCAGGCAGAGCAGAGGGCAGGAGAGGCCCAAAGAGCTAGGTCAAGCAGCTGGCTCCCCTGGGAGGGGAGCCGGGAGACAGGGAGGTCCTCACACTGCCCCCGTGGCCACGCATGGCTGTCTGCACACTCCATCAGGAGGAAGGGCAGGGGAGAAGTCACATGCAGTACAGTGAAACTCATCAGTGTCACACACGCCCAGCAGGAGGGGAGAGCTCTGCTCCACACGCTGGCGGCCTTGGCTGCTCCAGAGCAATCCGCTGCTCCAGCTTCAGCCATGGGACCAAGAGGGTAAAGGAGCAGCTTCTGGAGGCCCCAGGCAGAGGCCACCTTGCAGCAGTGACTGGCGACTTTGCAGTACATCTCTGCTCACTTGCTGTCCCTTGGGAGTGAGCACCGTCTATAACACATCGCCATCTACAAAAGCCTGGTCACAGTGTTCACCAGCACATTCATGAAAATTTAAATCAACATTAACCAAAGTACCTGCAAGTAACACTGCTTACTCTTGCTGTTTGCCTCATCTGACTGGAAACCTTAGCCCCCAAATATGAAATGCCTTCTCTAGATTAAAAGGATTCAGAGATGTTGCACTATTGCACTATATTTCTGCTTCCCGATCTCGTTTCTGAGTCCTA